CTTCTCCTTAGAGCACTAATAAGCTAATCAGAGACCTGTTGGTAGAGGAAGGAGCCTGAGATTACACTTGTTACAACTGCTCTTTATCCACTGTATTACCTTGAAGTCAGGTTGTCCTCTCTATGATCATGTTACTTTTTGAATTTAGTTGATTTCTAAGTTATTCTAAGAATAAAAAACACTGACTCCAAGATGGCTTCTGTTGCAAATGCAAACACTTAAATCAGAGCTATTAACATTGTCCAAAATGTACTTTCCAGAGGAAACACTATTTGTTTATTTAATTCTATCTGGCAACGTTAAACCATTTCCAGTTGCTTCCATTTTTCATTTTACTAAAATTATCTTTAGTGGGATCAACTCTTCTCTGCAAAATGTAATTAAATATTACCCTATATGTTGGTTCTGAGCTGTATTTTTTTCTGACCATGTCACAAATTTCACCAATTACTTTTCACACTGGCAATAGTCTTCCGTGGCTTTTATTTCTACAAACCTAATTTTTCCCCGAGTGCTTTATCCTTCTGGCTCTGGAGGTACATGTGTAAATCTGTAATGAACACAAAACCTGTAATGGAACGTCCTACACCTAGTGCTCTGAAAAGTTGGTTCAGTGTATCCAATATTTAAAGTCTAATAACACGGGCATGCTAAGGGAAGTTTGCTATTCAGATTAAACAATGCTCTGACGTGAGCTTCGTGAATGGTTAAAGAAACAATCGTCCCCTTTCTCACTCCCCATCTCTTCCAACTGGGAGAAGCCCTTGGCGCCCATCTGTCAGCCCAGGGTTCCTGCAGGCGCGTGCCTTGGGTGGCCCCGGGGTCCGGGAACAGGCTGACGGGAGAAAGGGGACAGAGGACTCCAAGAAGCCCAGTGAAGCCCCGTGGGGAGCCCCATGGTCAAGGCCGGGACTGAGGGCCGGGTGGGCCCTGGGCCGCCTCCACCTCTGGGCCCGCCCTGCGCCACACCCTAACCCGCCTGCTCTTGGCTAACGGGCCGCGGCACCCGCCTCCGCCCGCCAGCCCTCACCTCGCCCGGACGGCGGCCTTCGGAAGTCGGCGCCTGCCAGCTACCCGCCGCCTCCTCAGCAATCTTAGCCGACCGGGAGGGCTCGGCCCAGGTCACCGGCAGCCCAGGCGCAGGTAGGCCGTGGTGCGCGTGCGCGAGTCTTGAGAAATGACGTCCCTTCTGTACCCCGCCCTGTAGGCGGGAGCATCCAATCAACTTCGAGAGCGTAGGCCCCACCTATCGTGGGTCGAGTTGCTTGGCGGTCGTGGTTCCGGAGGTTCCTCGGGATGTCGGTGGCCTTCGTACCGGACTGGCTGAGGGGCAAGGCGGAAGTCAATCAAGAGACTATCCAGCGGGTGAGCATCCACGCGGGCGGGCGGGCGGGCGGTGCACTGACCCTTTCTTTCTCTGATCTTTCAGCTCCTTGAGGAGAATGACCAGCTGATCCGCTGTATTGTGGAGTATCAGAACAAGGGCCGCGGGAACGAGTGCGTGCAGTAAGTACCCCCACCCCCGCGCCCCTGACCTGCCTCTGATTTTTGCCTGTTTTTTTGCCCATAGGTACCAGCATGTGTTACATAGAAATCTCATTTATTTGGCTACCATTGCAGATGCCAGTCCAACCAGCACTTCAAAAGCAATGGAATAATCTTTCAAAAGCAATAGAATAATCTTCCATTTGGCTGTCGTGAGGAGTAATTGAATGTAATCCATCTCTTACAAAATGGAGACAGGGTCTTTACCAACTCAACTGGTTAAAACATGAATGAAACCTCTGTGGCTCTTTCGAAACGTGAAAATGTGAAGAAAGCTACTAACTTAGCTGTATTCTCATGTAAATATTTTTTAAATAATTAAGCAAATCCCTCAATAAGTTGAGCCCAGGTGTCCTCTTTCCTGAACTTGGAGCATGTTTGGATAACAAAGACATCACTGGGATGTTCAAGTCTACTTTTTAGTTTCAACCTGAAGAGGAAACTCAGTAGGTGTTGGGCAGGAATTGGTGAGATTCCTGACTTGATACCTTGCTAAATGGACATGTAACTGTGTGCTCCTTCCTATCAGTTTGTAAATGTGGTCCCCCTGACTGCTGTTTTCAGATTGCTTTGAAATAAAGCTTATTTTTCTATAAAATACTGATGTGGAGGTATAGAAGTTTTCATGTAATAAGTATTCCATTTGGTTTTCAAGAATAACTGTGAGGACTTAACCATAAAGTATATAAAAACAATACTATTATCATTGCCAACAAAATGAATAGTGATTTCTAATTATTATCTAATATCATCTGATAATAGATGATGTTTAATTTTCTTCAGTTATCAGATAGTCTTTTTGTTGATTTGTCTGAACCAGAATCCAAATAAGATTCACATGTTGTATTTTGTTGATGTTCCTTTAAGTCACTTAAAGAATACTTAATAGTTCCTTTTTTTCTTTATTTGTTGAAATAACTAGGTGTTTACCCTAGAATTCTCTCGTGTTCTACATACAGTTGTATCTCTGTAGTGTTGTTAATTATGTGCCACTATCATCCACTTTTCCTGTAAACTAGTAGATCTAGAGGCTCATGCAGACTCATGTTCTAATATTTTTAGCAGGAATATATTAGAAGGTGATAAGTACTTGCTTTTGCATCACATAAGGAGTGACCTGACTTTTAAGTTCCCAACCAGCCTTTCACTTAAATTATGATCCACCCAGCTTTGATGTGGTAATTCATTAGGGATTACATAATGAGGATTTTCTAATTTATCATTCTTTCTGACTTTATTAGCTGTATTCTATAAAAAACTTTCACTCTTGGAGATTTATCTGAAAGATGAGGCAAAGGGATTCTTGTAAGTATATCCAAAATTAGAAGCCCAGGTCCCTGCTCCTTTTTTTGGAGTCAAGGGTTGCAACCTAGGGCAACTGTAAAATACATGTAAATAGTGAAGAGATAACTCATTTTGAATCCCAGCTCTATCCCTTAACCTCTGAAAGCTCTGTTTCCTCACCTCTAAAGTGAGGATAATGAAAATAGCATCTGCCTCCTGAGGTTGTGAGACTGAGATAACGTGGTTGAGAACTGGGCACATGTTAATCTATGTTAGCACTAATGTGCTGAGGGCTCTGGCTCTTTCTTTTTTCTTTTTCTTCTTTTTTTTGGTTTTGTTTTGTTTTGTTTTTGTTTTTGTTTTTTTTTGAGACGGAATCTCGCTCTGTCGGAGTGCAGTGGTGCAATTTTGGCTCACTGCAACCTCTACCTCCTGGGTTCAAGTGATTCTCCTGCCTCAGCCTCCCAAGTAGCTGGGATTACAGGCATGTGGCACCATGCCTGGCTAATTTTGGTATTTTTAGTAGAGACGGGGTTTCTCCATGTTGGTCAGGCTGGTCTCGTACTCACGACCTCAGGTGATCCACCTGCCTCAGCCTCCTAGAGTGCTGGGATTACAGGCGTAAGCCACCGCGCCCAGCCGATCATTTCTGTTTTCTAGAAAATTATTTTGTCTGTTTCCCCACTAGCATTCCTGATGGTTTTCCAGAGTCCTATCCCCTGAAGTTCTAATTGCTGGCATAATCACACTCTAAAAGGCTGAACCCCAGAATCATTACCTGAAAATTCGTACTACCAGTGGTTCTTCTTCATGATAAATCATGGACAAATTAAGCCTGAGTTTGTAAACTCTTTGGATACCAACTTTCTACCACTCTTGGAAGAGATGGAGGAGGTGTCAGTCATTTTGGTTGATACTAGCCCTAGGCCTGCCTTGTCCCAGGAGTTTCTTCACCTTAATCACAGACCAAATTGCATACTTTTATCTTCGAATCATCTAAAATATAATTTCAAATCACAAGACAGAATAAAATAATCTTTGAGAGAGGCAGAACCTTAGAAAGGAGATATTTTATCTCATTTATTTTACAGATGAAGAAAGTAAACTTCAGAGAGATCAAAGTGATTTGTCTCAGGTCACATAACCAGTGGCAGAAAGAAGAGAATTGCTGGAATGTCAAGATAAGAATGAATTCTAGGTTTAAAGTTGTTTAAGTATATCCCAAATTAAATATTTCATTCCTGAGCTCTAAAACCTATTTACATTGAAGCCTGATGTCCTAAACA